ACACCAGGAGAGCAGCAATTATAAAAACTTATTTAGGAAAGCATCTGAATACAGACATAATTATTTTACATGCCATTGGGAACATTGGAGTGAAACATTCCAGAAAACGAACACAGTAAGGTAGATCCAAAAAGGATGAAATACCTCAAGACTTGATCAAAGGGCTGCTGTATGTGAGATGGCTGAGCACTGAAATTTATCTAATAAAATAAACTTACATTTTAAAAGAAATAATACAAATCATATTTGAGATTGTAAAAATAGGCATATATTCATAACACACAAGTGTTCGAAAGGATAGAATGAGGAAACAAATATAAAATGATGAACTCCTGAAACAGTATATATAGATTCTGCTAAAGCAAAAAATTCAGAATACTTCCTCCTCAAAAAGTTCACATGATACAAATTCTTCCCCTTCAAAGATTCCCCAAACCTTCTCTTATTTTGTTTTCCCAAGAGAAGTGTCTGGATAGTTGCTAATGTTTCTTGCCTCCTAAAAAGAAAACACACACACACACACCGCTTTCTAAGTTTCTCTTTCATCAATCAGTAGATTCTTGAGATCCTGGGTCCCTAAAAGAGTACAGGATTTTTCTTAACAAGCGATACTGAATCAAGAATATGAAGTTTCCTGGGATCTAGATCAAAGGAATTTAAACTTGCAGTTGTTTAAATTCATGTTGTCACTTAGGTTTCTATCTTTATTTAAAACTGTGTGAAAAAAAAGTTTTTCTAAGGCATGAGGAAGCTACAGTTCTGGTAACACTGAGTATTCAAAAGCCATCAGTCGCCTAAGAATGCTTCTAACAATCATGAGAAATGCTATTTTAACCTTTAACAACAATGAAGAAAAAAATTCAGAGTTTGAAATAAAACTTTTCATCTGATTAATAGTTTGTAATGGTTTGTAATTCTTACTTACATGATGGCCACATGATGTCGCTCTTTACCGCAAATTCTTTCGTAATCAGCAAAAGGAAGTCATTCCTTTTCGCACTGGAAAGACGCTCCACTCTCTTTCACTCTTTGGATGCACAACAATGGCCACACATCGAGATTGAAATGAAGGGATAAAAACATTCCTATAAATTCGAAGGCAAGTTTTGCTGACTAGAAAAACAAGCCAATAATTTGAAATGGTGTGCCCGAATGGATACGACCCAGGGGGCCGACATCTACTGCTGTTTATTATAATTCTAGCAGCTTGGGAGGCAGGGAGAGGCCAGCTCCACTACTCGGTCCCCGAGGAGGCTAAACATGGCAACTTCGTGGGCCGCATCGCGCAGGACCTGGGGCTGGAGCTGGCGGAGCTGGTGCCGCGCCTGTTCCGGGCGGTGTGCAAATTCCGTGGGGATCTTCTGGAGGTAAATCTGCAGAATGGCATTTTGTTTGTGAATTCTCGGATCGACCGCGAGGAGCTGTGCGGGCGGAGCGCGGAGTGCAGCATCCACCTGGAGGTGATCGTGGAAAGGCCGCTGCAGGTTTTCCATGTGGACGTGGAGGTGAAGGACATTAACGACAACCCTCCGGTGTTCCCAGCGACACAAAGGAATCTGTTCATCGCGGAATCCAGGCCGCTTGACTCTCGGTTTCCACTAGAGGGCGCGTCCGATGCAGATATCGGGGAGAACGCCCTGCTCACTTACAGACTGAGCCCCAATGAGTATTTCTTCCTGGACGTGCCAACCAGCAACCAGCAGGTAAAACCTCTTGGACTTGTATTACGGAAACTTTTAGACAGAGAAGAAACTCCGGAGCTTCATTTATTGCTCACGGCCACCGATGGAGGCAAACCCGAGCTGACTGGCACCGTTCAATTACTCATCACGGTACTGGACAACAATGACAATGCCCCAGTGTTCGACAGAACCCTGTATACGGTGAAATTACCAGAAAACGTTTCTATCGGAACGCTGGTGATTCACCCCAATGCCTCAGATTTAGACGAAGGCTTGAATGGGGATATTATTTACTCCTTCTCCAGTGATGTTTCTCCAGATATAAAATCCAAGTTCCACATGGACCCCTTAAGTGGGGCAATCACAGTGATAGGACATATGGATTTTGAAGAAAGTAGAGCACACAAGATCCCAGTCGAGGCTGTCGATAAAGGCTTCCCACCCCTGGCTGGTCATTGTACAGTTCTTGTGGAAGTTGTGGATGTAAATGACAATGCTCCACAGTTGACTCTCACTTCCCTGTCTCTCCCTATTCCAGAGGACGCCCAACCAGGTACCGTCATCACATTGATTAGCGTGTTTGACCGAGATTTTGGAGTCAACGGACAGGTTACCTGCTCCCTGACGCCCCGCGTTCCCTTCAAGTTGGTGTCCACCTTCAAGAATTACTATTCATTGGTGCTGGACAGCGCTCTGGACCGCGAGAGTGTGTCCGCCTATGAGCTGGTGGTTACCGCGCGGGACGGGGGCTCGCCTTCTCTGTGGGCCACTGCTAGCGTGTCCGTGGAGGTGGCCGACGTGAACGACAACGCCCCGGCGTTCGCGCAGCCCGAGTATACGGTGTTCGTGAAGGAGAACAACCCGCCGGGCTGCCACATCTTCACTGTGTCGGCGGGGGACGCGGACGCGCAGAAGAACGCGCTGGTGTCCTACTCGCTGGTGGAGCTGCGGGTGGGCGAGCGCGCGCTGTCGAGCTACGTGTCAGTGCACGCGGAGAGCGGCAAGGTGTACGCGCTGCAGCCGTTGGACCACGAGGAGCTGGAGCTGTTGCAGTTCCAGGTGAGCGCGCGCGATGCGGGCGTGCCGCCTCTGGGCAGCAACGTGACGCTGCAGGTGTTCGTGCTGGACGAGAACGACAACGCGCCGGCACTGCTGGCGCCTCGGGTGGGTGGCACTGGTGGCGCAGTGAGAGAGCTTGTGCCGCGGTCTGTGGGCGCGGGCCATGTGGTGGCGAAGGTACGTGCAGTTGACGCTGACTCAGGCTACAACGCGTGGCTTTCGTATGAGTTGCAACCGGTGGCGGCCGGTGCGAGCATCCCGTTCCGCGTGGGGCTGTACACTGGTGAGATCAGCACGACACGAGCCCTAGATGAGACGGACGCACCGCGCCACCGCCTTCTGGTGCTTGTGAAGGACCACGGGGAGCCCTCGCTGACAGCCACAGCCACCGTGCTGGTGTCGCTGGTGGAAAGCGGCCAGGCACCAAAGGCGTCGTCGCGGGCATCGTTGGGCATTGCAGGCCCAGAGACCGAGCTGGTGGATGTCAACGTGTACCTGATCATCGCCATCTGCGCGGTGTCCAGTCTGTTGGTGCTTACCCTGCTGCTGTACACGGCGTTGCGGTGCTCAGCGCCGTCCTCTGAGGGCGCATGTAGTTTGGTAAAGCCCACTCTGGTGTGCTCCAGCGCGGTGGGGAGCTGGTCATTCTCCCAGCAGAGGCGGCAGAGGGTGTGCTCTGGGGAGGGCCCACCCAAGACAGACCTCATGGCCTTCAGTCCCAGCCTTCCTCAGGGTCCATCCTCTACAGACAATGTGAGTCATAAATAATCTTGTTTCCAACAATTTTTAACAGAAAACTCTCTTTGTGATTTTGCAGCCACGACAGCCCAACCCTGACTGGCGTTACTCTGCCTCCCTGAGAGCAGGCATGCACAGGTATGTATTTCCCTCCTCATTCACTCAGAAGTTAACCGTTATCTGGGTCTGTGTGTTTATTCAGCTCTGTGCACCTAGAGGAGGCTGGCATTCTACGGGCTGGTCCAGGAGGGCCTGATCAGCAGTGGCCAACAGTATCCAGTGCAACACCAGGTAAAGAGCTGGGGTCTCTCCATTCTTTCTTGCTGTTAATGATTTGTAATGTTTTGTCTTTCAGAACCAGAGGCAGGAGAAGTGTCCCCTCCAGTCGGTGCGGGTGTCAACAGCAACAGCTGGACCTTTAAATACGGACCAGGCAACCCCAAACAATCCGGTCCCGGTGAGTTGCCCGACAAATTCATTATCCCAGGATCTCCTGCAATCATCTCCATCCGGCAGGAGCCTACTAACAGCCAAATTGACAAAAGTGACTTCATAACCTTCGGCAAAAAGGAGGAGACCAAGAAAAAGAAGAAAAAGAAGAAGGGTAACAAGACCCAGGAGAAAAAAGAGAAAGGGAACAGCACGACTGACAACAGTGACCAGTGAGGTCCTCAAATGGAAACAAGCCACTTAGCCAGTTTTTGTAATAATGGCAAATCTCTCCCATGTAGCAATTCCCTGCTCCTTTTTCCTATCTACATGAGCCCTCTTAGAGACCTCAGAAATCTGCAGAAAGTTCCCTGTGTCTGTCTAGAACGCATTTAACAGGTTTTGTCGTAAAAGCTTTACTAAGTCTGGTGTTAACTCTTTCTCTCCACTCTGGCTTGTTTTCAGAACCTAAAAAGCAGACCCAAGTTTCCTTTCTCCTCCGCCGCAAAGGAGAGGCTTCCCAGCCCCGCCAGTGAGAGGTTGGACTCTCTGCCCTGTGCTCCGGGGATCCTGTCTTGATGACACTTGCAGGGCAGGCTGAAAAGTTTTGAGATTGAGCAGCTTGGGAGTTTGTGGCCACTGGGTATGTGTGGCTACCGCGGGTATGCGAGTGCCAGATATTGGCTGAGACGAGCCAGCTTAGACTAATTGGTACAAGGAAGGCAAGAAAACAAAGACAAATAAACAGCGGAAGTTATCAGTATGGAGGGGAAGTGTAAACTTAAAGGGACCAGACTTTCTAAATCTTACAACTCAAGAGGTGGCAGCCACCCTCTAGGAGACAAAACTACCCCCACTGACAAGGCTTTAGGAGACCCTAAAGTCTGTTGGCTGTGACGTCATTATACCTAAAATCTGCATCATACCTGCAAGCCAACAGTTCAGTGTTTTAACAGAGAACCACCCTGGGAAACAGAAGCAGATCTGATGTGTTTCCTATACATGTCCTGTGCTCACTTTATTAAAAATTCTTTTGCACACAATGTTTATGAAAAGGCCAGATCCTTTTCCAATACTTATGCAAAAGCAAAAGAAAACCCCGACACCTCACCTTTCGCTGTTTGTTGTTTCATAGATTTATTTAAAAAAAGAGAAAGTCTATAGCTATAAATCTTTAAAGAGAAATATGAATACAATTCCCCTAAACTCTCCTCAAAAGAGAATTCAGTCTACAGCCATTTAAATGATCATTGCTGCTACAGAAGTGCTTTAAGAGAATTGCCTGAAACATCTGTATTATATCGGCCACCTGCCAATCACAGCTTTACTCTTTCAGGTCACTCTGGGGCTGCCTCTTGCATGTATTACTAAATAAAATGATCTCTCTTTCTCTCTCTCTCTCTCTTTTCTAAGAAACAATTATGTGCACTTTGATACACAACCTTCTCTAACCAACTATATATCAAGACCCAAAAATTGAAGAAAAATATTGTTTTCTCATACAGTGAGCAGATTTTTCAATCTACTAATTCTGTGACTTGTCTTGGTGTGCTAGCCTACACCTTCTCTTTGGTTTAGTTTTCCTTTTCTATAACACTCTGAATTGCTAATCTTACTAACACCTATGATGTTACCTGAAATCAATCTCCCATATGTATGCTGTATGCTATGCTAAGACTCCTGAAATATACTTACTCTGTGCTTGTGTATGTGAATGTTAATGCAACTATTACCTAGAGTGAACTTTAAGCTTTATTGTTGAATGTAATTCCATTATATTTCCTTTTGTACACCTGTGAAAAAGTGGAGTAGTGTTTTTTTAACCATTGTTAATCAGCTTTTGTGTATGAAAGACACAGTAAAATTTCTTTCTTAAATCAAGATACTGGTGATTCAAGGAATTTTATTTATGGTCCAGCCAAGAGCCATCTCGTGCCAAGACTTCTGCTGGCAAGGGAATGGATAAAGCTGTTTTGTTCTAGTAACAATTTTGGAATGAATACTGACAATATTCCATGAGGGTGTGCAAGCACAAATTTTACCAATCTGACCTCTTTGAAGTTGCAGAATGCTTTGAAATTCTAATGGTATCTGAAATATCAGCTCATAGAAAGTAACAAAATTTGCTGTCACCTTAAATAAGACATTTTAATTTTGTTATAATGTACAATTTAGAAGTTTGATTAATTATATTATCTATTTAGGCATTAATATAAAAGAGGTAGGAGTCTGTTATTTAAAAAAAGCATTAAATTTAAAAAAAAACTGTCTTGTCTACTTTTAGCTTCATTCTCCCATATTTTGAAGGGTGTGTAACTTCAGCTCTGCAGGATTGCATGGGGTAAAACTTGTTACCAACACATGTGAACCATTGCTACATTGTAGGTTGTGATCATTTTGCCCCACTGAAGCCCATGTATCTGACCTTACGTGCCTTTTGAACTAGGAGAATCGGGCTAATTTATTAATGATGATAATTATAATGTATCTGTACAGCACTTTTTACATTTGCGAAGTGCTTTCCAATCCATGTTAGTTACTAGTTATTACAGCTGTAAGGATAAAACACGTCATGTGGATTCATTTTGAATTGGTGCTATTGGTATTTCCTCTGTTATTGCTAATAAATGAAAATGGTGGTATGAAAGAAATGGTGGTCATTTCTAAGAATAGGAGGAA